GAAACCCCATTTGTAACTGCCACTAATTGGACTATACTTCTGGTGGGCCATCTTCAAGCTTCGGGCTTGAATAAACCCTATACTTAAATACTATTTTCTCAATCTCGTTATTTAAGGTTGACAAGGGCCATTGGGTTACATAGATTTGCTCCAATCTATGTAGTAGGCACACCCGCGGGCTCAACCTCAGCTGTTTGGGATAGTTTCCTGACTGTTTCTTAAAATTAGCACTTTCAGCCTGGCTGGATGACTCATACCTGTAATCCCAGCACTTTGGAAGGCTGAGGCAGGAAAGCTGCTTGAGCCCAGGAGTTCCAGACCAGCCCAAGCATCAAAAGGAGGCCTCACCTCTGCAAAAAATAAAAAAATTTAGCTGGGCATGGTGGCGCACCAGGAGGTTGAGGCTGCAGTGAGCCATGATTGTGTTACCGCACTCCAGCCTGGGCAACAGAGCAAGAACCTGTCCCCAAAAATAAAACAAAATAAAGATGAGCACTTTCACGAGTAAAGTGGATTGGAGGATGGGAACAGGAATCCAACACATTCTCTGCCTCTCTCAGCACCTTGGCTATCGAAGTTACGTTTATCTCCCCTGTCCTAGCATCCACAGCAGGGCCTGGAATATAGTCGGGCAAGAGTGTGTGGACTGCATGAATGTAAGCTCCATAGGGCCGCGTGTCGTCACGCTGCCAGCTCGATGCTCCGCCCGTAAAAGGCACTCACTAAAATTTTAGCGGAATGAATGGGCGAAAAAAGCGAAAGGGAAACCACGCCTTTACTAAAATGGCAGCCCGGGCTCCCTTTACCAAGATGGCTGCCGGCCCGCGTGGACGCACGGGCGGTGGGCGCAGGGGGCGGGGCAAGAGAGGGCGTGGTAAGAAGGCGGGGCCAGTGGGAGCCGTCAGGTGCAGCCCCGCCCTCCGCCCTCCGCCCGCTCCCCCCGCTCGCCCCGCTCGATTCCGGATTGGTCCGGTTCCAGCGCCGCAGCCCGGCGGCCGCGCTGTGGGGCCGCCCGGCGCTCGCCACTTCCGGCGCGTTGGGGCTGTTGGTCGGGGGCGGCCGCGCGGTACTAGCGGGCGGCTCCAGGGCGGGCGCGCGCAAGGATGCTCTAGGGGGCGGCGGCAGTGGCCGTGTGGGTTGAGGCTGCGAGGACAGCGCGGGCCCCCGGGCCTCTCCCCTGAGCCGGCCGCCTGGGCCGCGCGGTCGAGGCCTGTCAGCCTCCGCCCGTTCAGCCTCGGGGCCGGGGCCGCCGCCACCTCTGCCCGCGGAGGCCGGGGAGCCCCTGCCTGGGCCCGCAGCCTCCCCCGCGGGGGTCGGGCCCGGGCGGGGGTCCCGAGCAGCTGCCCTCCTCGCCGGCATCCGAGCCTCATTTCCTGCTTTTTCAGTTTCCTTGGGGAGGGGCGGGTGGGTCTGGATGAATTGTCTCGGGGTCCCCCGATGAGGCGACCCGGGCGGCCCTGCCCTTTTTAGAGGGTCCCCTCGGGGCCCGGTGGGGAAGGGGTTGTCTTTGCATGGGTGGGGGACTTCCCGAGTCTGCCGGGACCATGACCTGAACTGTGCGAGCGGGACGTGTCCGAAGCCCAAGAACCAGCTCATCTGAGCCGCCCCCTCCCCGGCCAGCATGGTAAGTGGAATTGGAGCCCCCTTCCCTCCTGGAGTTTCTATTTCTATGAATTTGACTACTTTAGGTAGCTCATGTAAGTGGAGTCATGAAGTATTTGGCCTGTTGTGACTGCCTTATTTCACATGGCACAGTGTTCTCAAGCTTCATCCGTGTGGTGGCGTGTGTCAGAGCTTCCTTCCTTTTGAAAGCTGAATTCCATTGTGAGTATGTGCTGCATTTCATATATCCTTTCCTTATTGATTTTTTTTCAAATTCCTTTGTTAGGCATCTGAAGAAGCCTCTCTCAGGGCATTGGAAAGTCTGATGACAGAATTTTTTCACGATTGTACAACCAATGAAAGAAAACGTGAGATAGGTAAGTGGAGCATTGACTTGTAAAGAGGAATTAGCTTTCTTTTGTTGCCATTTAACTTTTCCAGAGGAGCTTCTTAATAACTTTGCCCAGCAAATAGGAGCCTGGAGATTCTGCCTGTACTTTCTCTCCAGCACTAGGAATGACTATGTAATGATGTACAGTTTAACAGTTTTTGAGGTAAGTTGTCAGTAATTTTATACTCTTCTGAAGTTAACTTAAAAGATGTATATTTGTTTTTCAGAATCTGATCAATAAAATGTGGCTTGGGGTCCCATCTCAGGATAAGATGGAAATCCGTAGCTGTCTGCCCAAACTCCTTTTGGCTCACCATAAAACCTTACCTTACTTTATCCGGAACAAGCTCTGCAAAGTTATTGTTGATATTGGACGTCAGGATTGGCCCATGTTCTACCACGACTTTTTTACTAACATTTTACAGGTAAGGATATGCCTAAGGAAACTTTATCTTGTCACTCTGCTCAGAACATGCTTTTTCCTGGCAGTTGATCCAGTCCCCTGTGACAACCCCCCTTGGGCTGATCATGTTGAAGACAACTTCAGAAGAGCTGGCTTGTCCCCGTGAGGACCTCAGTGTGGCTCGGAAGGAGGAGTTGCGGAAGCTGCTACTGGACCAGGTGCAGACAGTGCTTGGGCTACTGACAGGTGAGCAGTATGGTAGTGCCCAGAGATAGAGGCTCTTATAACTCTGTTTCTCCTTTCTTGGTAGGTATCTTGGAGACTGTCTGGGACAAACACAGTGTTACTGCTGCCACTCCACCACCATCCCCGACCTCAGGAGAAAGTGGTATGGTCTGCCTGCCAGCCAAGGCATTCTTCCTGGATAGCTTAAAAGCCTTTCTTATTTTCAGGTGACTTACTGAGTAACCTGTTGCAGAGTCCCAGTTCAGCCAAACTGTTGAATCAGCCAATTCCCATCCTTGATGTGGAGAGTGAGTATATCTGTTCCCTGGCTTTGGAGTGCCTGGCCCATCTCTTCAGTTGGATTCCTCTGTCTGCCAGCATCACCCCATCCCTCCTTACCACCATCTTCCACTTTGCACGATTTGGCTGTGACATCCGGGCCAGAAAGATGGCGTCAGTTAACGGCAGCAGCCAGAACTGTGTCTCGGGTCAGGAGCGCGGCCGGCTGGGGGTCCTGGCCATGTCCTGCATCAATGAACTCATGTCCAAGAACTGTGTGCCTATGGAATTTGAGGAGTATTTACTGCGTATGTTCCAGCAGACTTTCTACCTCCTGCAGAAAATCACCAAGGATAACAATGCCCACACAGTGAAGAGCAGGCTAGAAGAGCTCGATGAGAGGTAATGAAACCAAGTGTGGAGCTGGTGTGCCCCTTATTGTCACCTTTTGTCTTGTCTCATTTAGCTATATCGAGAAGTTTACTGACTTTCTTCGGCTCTTTGTGAGTGTTCACCTAAGAAGAATCGAGTCTTACTCCCAGTTCCCTGTGGTGGAGTTTTTGACACTTTTGTTCAAGTACACATTTCATCAGGTAAAGCACCAAAGTCATCCTTCCCTTCCAGAATTTCATTGTCTGGATTTTTTTTGTACCATAGCCTACTCATGAAGGTTACTTCTCTTGTTTGGATATCTGGACGCTGTTTTTGGACTATCTGACAAGTAAAATTAAAAGTCGTCTTGGAGACAAGGAAGCAGTTCTCAACAGGTAAACTCCTCAAACACTGAAAACTAGATATGCTTTCAATGTTGAATTTCTCCCTGCCACATAGGTACGAAGATGCCCTGGTGCTCCTGCTCACAGAGGTGTTGAATCGAATCCAGTTCAGATACAACCAAGCCCAGCTGGAGGAGTTGGATGATGAGACTCTGGATGACGATGTAAGCGGCATGCCCTGATTGATTTTTTGTCGGGAGAGCTGATTCTCCTGTGCTTCCCCTACAGCAGCAGACGGAGTGGCAGCGGTACTTACGGCAGAGCTTGGAGGTGGTGGCCAAAGTGATGGAGCTCCTGCCCACGCACGCCTTCTCCACACTGGTAATGTGCTGTCCGGGGGAGTGGAGAGTGTAAATTTTTGTTGTTTTTGTTTCTTTGTTTTCAGTTCCCTGTTCTTCAGGACAATTTAGAAGTTTATTTGGGATTACAACAGTTTATAGTCACTTCAGGGTCAGGTAAACTGGTTTTTATTTTCTAATTTAACCAATGTGAAAAACTGTCTGGCGTGTTGTGTTCCAGGACACAGGTTGAACATCACGGCGGAGAACGACTGCCGGCGGCTGCACTGCTCCCTGAGAGACTTGAGCTCCCTGCTGCAGGCCGTGGGCCGCCTGGCCGAGTACTTTATCGGGGATGTGTTTGCTGCACGGTTCAATGATGCCCTCACAGTCGTGGAAAGGTAGGCTGGCAGTTACCTTATGGAGCTGTTCCATGTTCTTGTTTACCTGCCTCTTTGCCAACAGGTTGGTCAAAGTCACTCTGTACGGATCTCAGATAAAATTGTACAACATTGAAACTGCTGTGCCATCAGTATTGAAACCTGACCTCATTGATGTGTAAGTCTAGAGTTTGATGTTTGTGCATTTTTCTTTAAAATCACATCTTCTTTTCTTTCTGCAGGCATGCTCAGTCCCTGGCTGCGCTGCAGGCTTACTCTCACTGGTTAGCACAGTATTGCAGTGAAGTTCACCGGCAGAACACGCAGCAGTTCGTGACACTCATCTCTACTACCATGGATGCAATCACACCTCTAATCAGCACCAAGGTCTCGAAACAGCAAAGCCTACACCTTTTATCTGGTGAGCTGACGTGCCCTCTTCCCTCTGCAGGTCCAAGACAAGCTGCTGCTATCTGCGTGCCACTTACTGGTCTCACTGGCCACCACCGTGCGGCCCGTCTTTCTGATCAGCATCCCTGCAGTGCAGAAAGTATTCAACAGAATCACTGATGCCTCTGCCCTGCGACTTGTCGATAAGGTGAGGCCCCAGAGCTCCCCCGGGGTCCCCAGCCTCTGATGGATGCCTTTGGGGTCTCTTGTAGGCCCAGGTGTTGGTGTGCCGAGCCCTCTCTAACATCTTGCTGCTTCCGTGGCCAAACCTTCCAGAGAATGAGCAGCAGTGGCCCGTGCGCTCCATCAACCACGCCAGCCTCATCTCTGCACTCTCCCGGGACTATCGCAACCTGAAGCCCAGTGCTGTTGCCCCACAGAGAAAGATGCCACTGGATGACAGTAAGTGACCCCTAGGCTAGGACAGCTGGGGAGCTTATAACCTGCAACTCATCTTGATTTGCAGCCAAACTGATTATCCACCAGACACTCAGCGTCTTAGAAGATATTGTGGAGAATATCTCGGGGGAGTCCACCAAGTCTCGACAGATTTGCTACCAGTCGCTGCAGGAATCTGTTCAGGTCTCCCTGGCCCTCTTTCCAGCTTTTATCCATCAGTCAGGTAGGAGCTGGCCCAGAGGCCCCACTGGTGGGGCCTCTGACGATATCTCTGCCCCTTTCCTCAGATGTGACTGATGAGATGCTGAGCTTCTTCCTCACTCTGTTTCGAGGCCTTAGAGTACAGATGGGTGTGCCTTTCACTGAGCAAATCATACAGACTTTCCTCAACATGTTTACCAGGTAAGCACAGACCCACCATCTATAGTTTTCAGGGTTGCTCACTGTGTGGCTTTCTCCTCTGTAGAGAGCAGTTAGCCGAGAGCATCCTCCACGAGGGCAGCACAGGCTGCCGGGTGGTGGAGAAGTTTCTGAAGATCCTGCAGGTGGTGGTCCAGGAGCCAGGCCAGGTGTTCAAGCCCTTCCTCCCCAGCATCATCGCCCTGTGCATGGAGCAAGTGTATCCCATCATTGCCGAGGTAGGGGCTCAGACGGTCCCCTGTGCAGCACCCTGCAGGTCTGAGCGTCTGTGTGTCTTTGCAGCGTCCCTCCCCTGATGTGAAGGCCGAGCTGTTTGAGCTCCTTTTCCGGACGCTCCATCACAACTGGAGGTACTTCTTCAAGTCCACCGTGCTGGCCAGTGTCCAGAGGGGGATCGCTGAGGAGCAGATGGAGAATGAGCCCCAGTTCAGTGCCATCATGCAGGTAACGTGGGGGCGGGGTTGCTGCCAGGTGACGCAGTTTATAAAATGGTGGTCTCATTTCCTAGGCTTTCGGACAGTCCTTTCTCCAGCCCGACATCCACCTTTTTAAACAAAATCTCTTCTACTTGGAGACTCTCAACACCAAGCAGAAGCTGTACCACAAGGTAAGTGCCCCAGCTCTTGGAAATATTCTTCCGGCTGCTGCTCACCTGGTCTCTCTGCCTGCAGAAGATCTTCCGGACTGCCATGCTGTTCCAGTTTGTGAACGTGCTGCTCCAGGTCCTGGTCCACAAGTCCCATGATCTTCTGCAGGAGGAGATTGGCATCGCCATCTACAACATGGCCTCAGTCGACTTTGATGGCTTCTTTGCCGCCTTCCTCCCAGAGTTCCTGACCAGCTGTGATGGTGTGGATGCCAACCAGAAAAGTGTGCTGGGGCGGAATTTCAAGATGGATCGGGTGAGGAGAGAAAGAGGCCGGGCTAAGAGGAGTTGTTGGCTGCAGCTATGCCCCTGCCTTCCAGGACCTGCCCTCATTCACCCAGAATGTGCACAGGCTGGTCAACGACCTGCGCTACTACAGACTCTGCAACGACAGCCTGCCCCCTGGCACTGTGAAGCTCTAGGCCTGCTACTGCCTGGGGACACGGACTTCTGCTGCTGCCACCTGCGCCAGCCCTACCTTCCACCACAGATGTCTCCCAGATGGGCCTTGGTCACACTCCTTGGCTTCTCCCACCGCAAGCAACGCTGCCTGCCTCTGCCGCTCCTCCACATCTTGCCGCTGCCCAGCAGAGCTGGCTTCTGGGTCCACCTGAGCACTGGACGGTGCTCCCAGGGCGTTGGAGCAGGCGGAGGGGTGTGTGGCCAGGTACTAGGAGGCACCAGGAAATCCCGCGGGGTGGCCCATGCAGACCAGGCGCACGTGGCTCATGGGGCAGAATTGCCAAGGACAGCTCACGACAGTGCCACCTTCTCACCATTCCAGCCAAGGAGAGATGTGACGTTGGAACTGCTCTGGCACTTCTGTCAAGCCTCCCCCGCCCCAATTGCCTTGAGATCTCTGCTCTTTGTCAGAGATTTGCAAAGACTCACGTTTTTGTTGTTTTCTCATCATTCCATTGTGATACTAAGAAACTAAGAAGCTTAATGAAAAGAAATAAAATGCCTATGTTGTTGTTCTAGAAACCCTGGCTGGGGAGCTGCTTGCTACTCACAGC